GCAGTGTGGTTATTACCATTTTACAGTTGAAGAAAGTGAGGTTCAGCCGGGTCACAGCTTGTACATGGACTCCTGGGTGCAGTGCAGTCCTGGGTGCAGTGCTCTTTCCACTTTCTTGACCCAGAGGTCTGCTTCCTGCCCATAAGCCAGGCCCTCCAGCTGGATGCCCGTTCCTCAGAAGCGGCCCTTTGTCCCACCCTCCATCATTCTGCATTCCCATTCTGAGCACCTACTGTGTGCCAGAACATTTCCAGACTGTGATGCTGGCTGTGAGAGGGCAGAGAGCAAGGTGAACACGGGTCAGATTCCCCCAAAGGGCGGAGGTGATGGGGATTAGTTTATGGAAGTCCTTTGGTGCCTAGCACTTGGCTGGACACTGTAAAAATGCCTCTGTTAGCCTGGGAAACCTAGCGACATCCAGTCTCTTGGAAAGAAAAAAAAAAAAAGCCAGGCATGAAGGCGTGTGCCTGTGGTCCCAGCTTCTGGGGAGGCTGAGGCTTGAGCCCAGCCCTGGAGGTTGAGTTTGCAGTGAGCCGTGATCGCGCCACCGCACTCCAACCTGCGCGATACTGCCAGATCCTGTCTCAGAAAAAAAAAAAAAAAAAAAAAAAAAAGCCTGTTACCCGGGAGGAGAGCTCCTCGCCCGACCTCTACCCTCATGAAGAGAGGCTCAGAGGGCTGAAGTGCCTATTTGGCCGAAAGCCGTGGCAGAGTGGCAAGGCAGGGCCAGGGGAAGCGGCTCCGCCGCCGGGGCCGGGCCCCTGTTTGGCCGGTGCCCGGTCCTTAGCCTGAAGGTGGCGGGCTTCCGCCAGAAGCCCCTGGCGGAAGCGGTGCCCGCGTGCGGGCCAGAGTGTGGGTGTGCAGGTCTCTGGGCGGCCCAAAGGGGGTGCCCCTGCCTGGTAACCTAGCGGGAGGGTGGGGACGGCGGGGAGGGCGGCGGGCGCGGGGCACGGCTCCGCTGCTCAGGGCAGGCTCCGCCCCCAGGGGCGCGGATTTAAAAGGATCGAAGGCAGCCCCGGAGCCCAGCGGCCGGGAAGCGCGCCCGAACGAAGCCGCGGCCCGGGCACAGCCATGGCCCGGCGGGCGGGGGGCGCTCGGATGTTCGGCAGCCTCCTGCTCTTCGCCCTGCTCGCTGCCGGCGTCGCCCCGCTCAGCTGGGATCTCCCGGAGCCCCGCAGCCGAGCCAGCAAGATCCGAGTGCACTCGCGAGGCAACCTCTGGGCCACCGGTAAGTCTTTGGGGACGGAGCAAGCAAGCGCCGACTTCCTTGTGCCTGGACACCTCCTTTCCAGGTCACTTCATGGGCAAGAAGAGTCTGGAGCCTTCCAGCCCATCCCCATTGGGGACAGCTCCCCACACCTCCCTGAGGGACCAGCGACTGCAGCTGAGTCATGATCTGCTCGGAATCCTCCTGCTAAAGAAGGCTCTGGGCGTGAGCCTCAGCCGCCCCGCACCCCAAATCCAGGTGAGCCGGGCCCCTGCTCCAATGTCAGGAGGCTGGCTCAATTCTTCTGTATGTTTCTCTTCAGTACAGGAGGCTGCTGGTACAAATACTGCAGAAATGACACCAATAATGGGGCAGACACAACAGCGTGGCTTAGATTGTGCCCACCCAGGGAAGGTGCTGAATGGGACCCTGTTGATGGCCCCATCTGGATGTAAATCCTGAGCTCAAATCTCTGTTACTCCATTACTGTGATTTCTGGCTGGGTCACCAGAAATATCGCTGATGCAGACACAGATTATGTTCCTGCTGTATTTCCTGCTTCCCTGTTGAATTGGTGAATAAAACCTTGCTCTTTACATACAATGCCTGGTCCTCTCCTTTCACCCGTCTTT